CCCCTAACAGGGTGGCTGAGGCTCTTGAAACAGGACGTCCGCTCGGGGGGTGAGTGGGAGCAAGCGCTGGGCGGAGGGCCGCCCCCGGGGAGCCAGGCCTGTGCCAGCTCACCTCTTCCCTCCCCATCTGTTTTCTCCGGCAGCGGCCGCCAGGGGCCGCGCGGCTCTGCTCCTCTACTCAGCCGATGACTCGGGTTTCGAGCGCCTGGTGGGCGCCCTGGCGTCGGCCCTGTGCCAGCTGCCGCTGCGCGTGGCCGTAGACCTGTGGAGCCGTCGTGAACTGAGCGCGCAGGGGCCCGTGGCTTGGTTTCACGCGCAGCGGCGCCAGACCCTGCAGGAGGGCGGCGTGGTGGTCTTGCTCTTCTCTCCCGGTGCGGTGGCGCTGTGCAGCGAGTGGCTACAGGATGGGGTGTCCGGGCCCGGGGCGCACGGCCCGCACGACGCCTTCCGCGCCTCGCTCAGCTGCGTGCTGCCCGACTTCTTGCAGGGCCGGGCGCCCGGCAGCTACGTGGGGGCCTGCTTCGACAGGCTGCTCCACCCGGACGCCGTACCCGCCCTTTTCCGCACCGTGCCCGTCTTCACACTGCCCTCCCAACTGCCAGACTTCCTGGGGGCCCTGCAGCAGCCTCGCGCCCCGCGTTCCGGGCGGCTCCAAGAGAGAGCGGAGCAAGTGTCCCGGGCCCTTCAGCCAGCCCTGGATAGCTACTTCCATCCCCCGGGGACTCCCGCGCCGGGACGCGGGGTGGGACCAGGCGCGGGACCTGGGGCGGGGGACGGGACTTAAATAAAGGCAGACGCTGTTTTTCTACCCATGTGGCCCACACGCGTCTCCGTTTCAGTGGCGGGGCTGGCAAACGTCATTCCCTAGCCCCGCGGCCCTTTAAAGCCCGGACAGGTGCAGCTCGGTGCCGCCTCTGGTTGGCTGGCGTGGGGTGACGTAATGGCACATGGCCCGTCGCCATTGGCTGGGCGGCAAGCTCCGCCCCCTGGACTGCGGCGCGGGTGGGGGTTGTGCGTTTTACGCAGGCTGTGGCAGCGACGCGGTGAGGAGACGGCCCACGGCGCCCGCGGGCTGCAGTGAAGCCTCTCCACGCCCTCTATCTGCAGGTCCCCAGCCTGGGTAAAGATGGCCCCATGGCCCCCGAAGGGCCTAGTCCCAGCTATGCTCTGGGGCCTCAGCCTCTTCCTCAACCTCCCAGGACCTATCTGGCTCCAGCCCTCTCCACCTCCCCAGTCTTCTCCCCCGCCTCAGCCCCATCCGTGTCATACCTGCCGGGGACTGGTTGACAGCTTTAACAAGGTGGGTGCACCGGCAGCCTCGTTAGAGGGGAAGTACTTAGCTATTACTAATTTTCTGTTTCCAGGGCCTGGAGAGAACCATCCGGGACAACTTTGGAGGTGGAAACACTGCCTGGGAGGAAGAGAATTTGTCCAAATACAAAGACAGGTAAGGGGCTGCTGGGGGAAGGGGTGTATATTTGTTTCCCACCAGCCCTGCCCTGTCCGATCAGTGAGACCCGCCTGGTAGAGGTGCTGGAGGGTGTGTGCAGCAAGTCAGACTTCGAGTGCCACCGCCTGCTGGAGCTGAGTGAGGAGCTGGTGGAGAGCTGGTGGTTTCACAAGTGAGTGGCAAAGGGCCTTCCCTGGAAGTGGGCCCCACCTCCCTCCACCCTGCCCCTGCCTCAGGCAGCAGGAGGCCCCGGACCTCTTCCAGTGGCTGTGCTCAGATTCCCTGAAGCTCTGCTGCCCCGCAGGCACCTTCGGGCCCTCCTGCCTTCGTGAGTTTTTAAGTTGCTCTTGGGGATGGGAGATGACCTCACCTGGTTTGGTGTCTTCCCACAGCCTGTCCTGGGGGAACAGAGAGGCCCTGCGGTGGCTACGGGCAGTGTGAAGGAGAAGGGACACGAGGGGGCAGCGGGCACTGTGACTGCCAAGCCGGCTACGGGGGTGAGGCCTGTGGCCAGTGTGGCCTTGGCTACTTTGAGGCAGAACGCAACGCCAGCCATCTGGTATGTTCGGGTAGGTAGCCAAAAGGTGTGGCACTGGGCAGGGCCCATCCTCATGCTGCCCCCATTCCACCCAGCTTGTTTTGGCCCCTGTGCCCGATGCTCAGGACCTGAGGAATCAAACTGTTTGCAATGCAAGAAGGGCTGGGCCCTGCATCACCTCAAGTGTGTAGGTAAGTGGGGCCCTAGCTAGGTCTGGGAAGATTTGAAATTCTCACCCTGCTCACCTCTCTGCAGACATTGATGAGTGTGGCACAGAGGGAGCCAACTGTGGAGCTGACCAATTCTGCGTGAACACTGAGGGCTCCTATGAGTGCCGAGGTCAGTGTCTACTTCTGCAGAGGAGGGGACGTATCTCACCCTCATCTTTCTCTCCTCTCTCCAGACTGTGCCAAGGCCTGCCTAGGCTGCATGGGGGCAGGGCCAGGTCGCTGTAAGAAGTGTAGCCCTGGCTATCAGCAGGTGGGCTCCAAGTGTCTCGGTGAGTCTCCTGCTGATGGGACACAGGCACCTTAGCAGGACTCTGACCCCTCCCTCCCCTCAAGATGTGGATGAGTGTGAGACAGAGGTGTGTCCGGGAGAGAACAAGCAGTGTGAAAACACCGAGGGCGGTTATCGCTGCATCTGTGCCGAGGGCTACAAGCAGATGGAAGGCATCTGTGTGAAGGAGCAGATCCCAGGTGAGCCCTGGGGCGGGAGAGGGGAGGTCCTCCACTGAGACCGGGCTCTACATCTGATCTCCAGGTTGGCTCTCAGCAGCCTTATACCTTCCAGGGTACAAAGGGAATCAGACCTGGCATCAAATCAGTCTGCCTCCTTAACCTGTTTCCTCATCTATCCAATGGGACCAGTGTTTGCCCTGGCCTGCTGAGAGCTGTCCTAGGCCGGGGGTGTGGTGAGATGCAGGGTAATCACAACGATGATGGCAGGGACCATTTCCCCAGCAATTACTGTGTCAGATGCTGTTCTAGGTGCATTCCCCATCTTAACTGATTTAACCCCTGAAACAACCCGACGCTGGAAGTTGGGTTCTCATCCCCACTCTACATATGTAAAAATGAAGATGCAGAGAGATGAAGCTACTTTCCCAGGGCTATATGGCAAGCAAGTCGCAAAGCTGGGATCCCAATCCAGACAGTCTGACCGTGGAACGAGACTCATACACGTAATAAATGCTCTGCCCCCAACTTGTCCACCACATGGCCTTGGCAAGTCCAACCCCTTTACCTCTCTGAGCCTCACTTTCCCATTTAGTGAGACAGGGATGGTAACTGCCCCTTGCAGGGTGGTTTTGAGCAGTAAATGTAGTGTGCCTGGCTTGCTGGGCAGGCCTGGTGGCCATGATGATCAGGTGTGTGGGAGTTCTGGGGAGACTCCAAGAACTACCAGGAACAGGGATACGAGTGCCAGGCTGCATCTCTTGCTCCTCTGCAGAGTCAGCAGGCTTCTTCTCAGAGATGACAGAAGACGAGTTGGTGGTGCTGCAGCAGATGTTCTTTGGCATCATCATCTGTGCACTGGCCACGCTGGCTGCTAAGGGCGACTTGGTGTTCACCGCCATCTTCATTGGGGCTGTGGCGGCCATGACTGGCTACTGGTTGTCAGAGCGCAGTGACCGTGTGCTGGAGGGCTTCATCAAGGGCAGATAATCGCGGCCACCACCTGTAGGACCTCCTCCCACCCACGCTGCCCCCAGAGCTTGGGCTGCCCTCCTGCTGGACACTCAGGACAGCTTGGTTTATTTTTGAGAGTGGGGTAAGCACCCCTACCTGCCTTACAGAGCAGCCCAGGTACCCAGGCCCGGGCAGACAAGGCCCCTGGGGTAAAAAGTAGCCCTGAAGGTGGATACCATGAGCTCTTCACCTGGCGGGGACTGGCAGGCTTCACAATGTGTGAATTTCAAAAGTTTTTCCTTAATGGTGGCTGCTAGAGCTTTGGCCCCTGCTTAGGATTAGGTGGTCCTCACAGGGGTGGGGCCATCACAGCTCCCTCCTGCCAGCTGCATGCTGCCAGTTCCTGTTCTGTGTTCACCACATCCCCACACCCCATTGCCACTTATTTATTCATCTCAGGAAATAAAGAAAGGTCTTGGAAAGTTAAAAGGCATCAGTCTTACTACCTGTCCCACCACCCCCACCTTAGGGAAATGTCCTAGAATCCTGGGAAATTGAGGGCTTCTTTGATGGTGAGTGGAGAAAAGATAGAGGAGAAGGTTGCCCCTGAAGTGCTGTTAGGAGAAGGAGGATAGAGGAATCAGCCTTAGGAGGGTTCCATGCCAGCTGTCATTTGGCAAAGGACCCTGGACAGATGACTTTTGCCTCTGAACTTCACTCTTCTCTTTCCTCAAATGGGCTTCATAATGCTTTCCACTCAGGCTTAACATGAGAATTAAATGAGGTGACAAATGTGAAGACCTGGACAGTACACAACAGATATTCAATAAAAGTGTGGTCGCCATTATGACCAGAGCCTCCAAGCCTCAAGCAACCTTTCCTCGGAGTCCTGCTC